CCTGAGTTGCTGGGATTACATGCATGTGCCACCACACCCGGCTAATTTTGTATTTTTAGTAGAGATGGGGTTTCTCCTTGTTGGTCAGGCTGGTCTCGAACTTCCGACCTCAGTTAATCTGCCTGTCTCGGCCTCCCAAAGTGCTGGGAATACAGGCATGAGCCACCGCACTCGGCCCCAAAACTCTTCTTAAAGGTGGTCTTGCAGGTATGTTATAGTTAAAATGAAGTAGGTTGTCTTGCTTTGTTCTTAAGTGGCTTTCCAGAAGTCTAACTGGTCTAAAGGCAGTCTTATCCCCCTCACTGGTGTATAGTTCAATTCAGACTTGAATGCGAGGTATGGGTTTACATCTCATCTCTGCCACTTATAATCAGTGTATCCCTCAACAATTAAATTCCTTAGTCTCCATTTCCTTCCTCCTTCAGGGGAAGTTAATATTCCACAAAGTTAGAAGTTACAGGAGAGGAAAAGTAGTAAACGCCCCAAAATGAGGCAGTTACTTCTATTATATCTTCAAAGGATACATGGCTCAAGGCAGATCAGGTAGTTGGGAGATTTCTTAAAAACAGCATAATAGCTAACATGAACATTTTCATTATTCAGAGAAATTTGACATAGCTTTTTAACGTATGTTTCTGAGAAAAGTTACTAGTTATATTGTCTTCCTCCAAGAATTAGTCTTTGGGTACAGATGAGGCTTGAAAAAATGACATTCCCTCTTAGACTAGGTAGTGTGAAGGGAAAAAAAAAATGACATTCCTCTTCCCCCAAAGCAGAGTGAGGTCCGTATGGGATATAGGTGTAAAGAAAATTTTGGGCCGGGCATGGTGGCTCAAGTTTGTAATCCCAGCACTTTGGGAGGCCGAGGTGGGTGGATCACTTGAGGTCAGGAGTTCAAGACTAGCCTGACCAACATGGTGAAACCCCATCTCTACTAAAAATAAAGAAATTAGCCAGCTATGGTGGCACATACCTGTAATCCCAGCTACTTGGGAGGCTGAGGCAGGAGAATCTGGAAGCAGGAAGGTCTCAGTAGGCTGGGATCATGCCACTGCGCTCCAGCCTGGGCAACACAGCAAGACTCTGTCTCAAAGAAAATTTTGTGGAACACCTATTTTCTCACTGACATGAAAAATGTTTCAAAGATGAATAATGTCCATCAAGCTATGGCAATGGAAGTGAGGATGATAAAGGATTGCACAGTTGTTCACAACCTCACTGTTAGTATCCTGCTGAGATAGTTGGTCTCCTCATCACTGTAGCATCTTTTATGTACAGCAGAGGGCAGAAGCTCCTTGGCATGTATGTGAGGGAACCACATATATGGAAGGCTGTTATTCCTGAGAAAGGAGGATGTGCAGACACTCACAGAACAAAGCCTTTGTAAAGGAAAGGCGGCCGATGAGATGGAGTGCTTCCTTCACCTGTGGTGGGTCTGTATCCATGAAATCGCCCACTCACAATCGCTTTTTGTAGCTACTGGAAGCACTAGGCGTCTGACCTGCCATCATCCTTGTTATGATGTCATAATCATATTCTGTCCGTGTTTATTGCAGTTCTCTGGTTTGTCTGGAGTGTTTGCAAGTCAGTCATCATAGTGGCAGCTTCCGCCTGCTACAGGATATTTATATATGGAAGCATACCATGGCAGGAGTGCTGGAAAGGTGGTGTCAGCTAACAGTTGCTTCAGCCAGATAAGGACGGTAACTTCAGTCCAATAAAAACCTCATCAGTTACCAACTAAATCAGGGCATGGTGTTTTTTTGTTGTTTTCTTTTTAAAGCATAGTTTTAGTAATATATTTACTAAAAACCTTAGACATTATGAAAAAAGTCAGGATTTGGAATCTTACACTGCTTGGCTAAATTGACACAATATAGACCAACAGTTTCATCCTGGGGCTTATGGGTCTCATAGGAGCACCCGTATGCTGAAGAAAGGCAAAGAGAGAACTACAGAATTTGTAGAAAAGTTTTGTTGTAGTTGCTTCTGAACAATTAGTTTTTGTTTGTTTGTTTTGTTTTGTTTTGTTTTTCTGGTAACCTAGCAGTCAAAGCTCACATTTTTGTAAGTAATTTGCATGCTATTACTCTACTGAGACTGAATTATGATTCTCGAGTCTGGGAAGTTTTTGTTGCATGTGCTCTGTGTTTTTCATTTTTGATAGAAATGATTTAGACTTGATTTTAAAAATTACTTCCTGAATGTGAAGAGGCATTGACTGGGAAATGAAATTAAAGAACAAATTACCATGACTCATTCAATAACACTGCTTATTAGCTTTGAATTATGCCCTATTATAACAATTCTGATTTTGTGGCAAGCAATACTGGTGTGAGTTATTTCTGTGGTTTGATACCAAGCACCTGCCTGGTTAAAAAATAAAGCACCAGGCAATTTTTCATAGACAATTATCTTTATTTGTTGGAATATTTATTTGTAAATAGTCAAAGAATTCTTAAATGACAAAAAATCAACTGTTAGCAGTGATCTAAACCAGAGGAAAATGAAATTACTTACATGTTTCCAGTCAAGGTATAAGAAAGGGTTCTGTTAAAGGGATGCTGCTTTAGCCAATCTTGGTGAATAAGCAAATTTGCACACTGGAGTTGAAAGGAGGGTCAAGTTAGTGTGATGAAGAATTGCTAGTAACACTGGCTTCTCCAGCCTTGCTGGTTGTTCCTAGATGCCCTCATTTGGAGATGCCAAAGATAGCAACTACTGGGTGTCAAACAGCCGTGGGGCCTGGTTTTAAGGCCATGTGATCTTGTATCCCTTTACTAGCAGCCTCATGAGTCATTTGCAAGTCATTTGCAGGCTCTTGGAGCCCTGGAACAGCACCCAACTCAGTTTTCTCTGCTAGTTCTTTATTTTTCCATTTGCGTGTTGCAGCTCATTAAAAAAATATTGGAATAGCATATATTTACATTGTGACTTCACTCTAAAGAAGACATTTTCTTTCAAAGCACGTCATGGCTCACTAGGTTGTTGTCTTAGTTTTTTTTGGAGTCACCTTTTGAGTAGATAGCAAGACCAGTAATATGGAGATTTTATTAGCTGTACTCTTAAAGTCAGTTTTTGTGGCCATGATTTTCTAGCTAGGTCTCTATTTTGTAAACATTGATTAAGCCTCAGTATGAAATTGAAGCAACAGCAGATACATTCCTGAAGGGGAAGCTAAGGCTCAAGGCTATTAAGTCAGAGATCCAAAAATGAACCATGCTTCAGTTACCACACCTAAAATAGAAGCTGTGTGCAGAACAGTGGTCCTGTGATGTGACACATAAAACTTTTTTTCCTGGTCACATATTACTGTTTGGTCAAATATTAGTATAAATGGATGATAAAATATGAAACACATCTAAAAGAATTGTTTTAAAATCTGTGACTATGCATGAGTGAATATTTTGGGGCCTTGGTTTTAACTGCAAAAGGATAAGATTTGACTGACCTCTAAGGCCCTTTTACTCTATTTGCTGCTGCTTTTTAATTTTTTTTAATTGTCATATCAAGTCATTTCCTTAGGAATGCTCTATGAAGTATATTTGGAATTCAGTAATGTCAATAAAGTGCTATGGTAGTATCTTATCTGAAAACTCAGGGAATTGTTTGTTCTTGTTAATTAAAATTTCAAGATAAGTGAAACACACTTTTTTAGTTTTAACCCTAAAAAAAATTTTTAGTCCATGACTTTTTGAGCTCACTTTCTTAGCTAGGGTTCTGGTAGCACATTTTTCACAAGTACCAGTAGTTTTAGGTATTACTGGGAAATTGTTTTTTTAATATTTTAGACTAAGTTTAAATTGCTCAGTAAGTGTCTGATACTTTTTTTCCCCACATCTTCTTTAGGTGTATACTTTTTTTTTTTTTTTATGAATTTGGTTTCTCCCAACTCTATATTGCTCTTCATTCTGTAGATGAGTTTTAAAGGAAATTTTTGCAACAACAGAAAGTAAACAGTGTGTTGTCAAATACACACAGGCACCATATTTATCGCATTGACTTTACTAGAGTCCAGATAGACATCACATGAGGATTTTTATCCTCAATCTTATTTCTGTTCATGTACTTATTATTAACTGCCTCCAATTCTTTTGAAAATGGTGAGATTTAAATCCTAAATAAACATTTCAGGTGTTCCATCTTAACATAAGTCACCAACTTCTAAACCTGGCACTGGGCATTTGAAGAATAGGATTCGTCCCTACTCTAAGGAGTTTTCAGTCTATCGGGAAATCAAAGATGTAAGCAAATAGATGCAATAAAATACTACAGATGTTCTGATAGAAGAATGTAAAGAATCCAGCAAAGGCAAAAGGAAAGACAGGTTGGTTCTCTCTTCCTAGGGGAAGTGATGTTTGAGCTGAGTCTTGAGGCAGGATTAGGAAGGGATATAGAAAAGAAAAGTAGCACAAAGCAAGACTCATTGAATGCTGAACAAAAGGCCCGATTCCAGCTCTGCTGCCAGGCAAATGTGTGATCCTGGGCATTTACCTCGCCGAGCTTCCATTTCCTCATTTGCGGAAAGGATGGGAACTAAAGCACATCTAACACCCTTTCTAGATCCAAACATCCTCTATCACGATTAGACTTGATAACCATGAAAGGAAAAGCTTTTATAGTAATTGAAATTTGTCTTTCTAGAGGCTTCTTTTCACATAATTAAATGGCCACAAGTTCTCTGTTGTGCTAGAGATACATCTCCACATAAACCTTTTAAACTCTTCAGGATTTTCAGTGTTGCTTGCAGTTGTGCTGTCGTTAGAGAATATTACTTTCAATATTTAATAAACCTCAAGCTATTACATAAGTGACCTCAGTCTAAGGGAAACCCAGGTGGAAGAGATCTCAGAGGTCCTGAAGTCTAGCAGCATTCCTCTCTATAGCAGCTAAGTTTGCTAAGATTGTTGTCTTGGGGACTCACAGTCAGCATCTTATGGCTAAAGGAATTGTGTGAAGAGAAGGACTTACATGCCATATGGAGGGAGGCTATAAAAATTGCAATTTTCTATTAAAGCCTCCTGCAATTAGAATGGTTCATGGTAATATTCTCTTTTTTCAGAATGTTTTGTGGCCACTGCTGACTAGCTTAATTTTGTCTACCTAGTCTTCTTGCACAAAGGATTTGAGGCATCTCACCAGAATGTGAACAATGTAATAAAAGAAAAATTTTAAAATTAGTTACAAAATAAAAACAGATCCAGGGAAAATATAGGCAGAACTGAGACATCTGAGGAGGAGAAAAGAGTGTTTGCAGATAAGCAGGGTATACATGGATGTACAATTCTTAAAATTGGGCCACACATTTGACTGTGAGCTTCCTGGCAAGCAAAGCAAAAAGAACGATTACAAAGTGGTCCACAGAAGGAAATATTTTTTTCTGGATAAGCCAAGTTCTCTAGAGCCTTAGTTGAAAATACTATTTGTGGGTGGTTCTTCATAGGCCTGTCTGGCTTCCTGGTGGCTGTGGTTCTTGTGAAGTTGAGTTCACAAGCCCAACCTCTTGTTTTTAACATCAGTGTTTTCTTCCAGGGACAATGACTCATTCTTCCCAGGACACTGGTTCTTGTGGCATTCAGGAAGATGGAAAGCTTTATGTGGTGGATTCCATAAATGACTTAAACAAACTAAACCTCTGTCCAGCCGGATCGCAGCATCTGTTCCGTATGTGTGCTGGGGAAGGCACAGCAGCCCTTTTTGTCCTTGTTTTTTGTTTGTTTCATATTAGCTCTAGAGGACAAAATCCCAGTCCTTGGCACAAACTCAGGAAATGGAAGCCGGAGTCTGTTTTTTGTGGGGCTGCTAATTGTGCTGATTGTCAGCCTGGCACTGGTTTTTTTCGTGATATTTCTAATAGGTAAGTACCACCACAGGTTTCTTTTTTATTACCAATGTAACACAGTCTGTTTTCTGTTTTGAAGTTCAAACTGGAAACAAGATGGATGATGTGTCAAGAAGACTAACAGCTGAAGGAAAAGACATAGATGATCTTAAGAGAATCAATAACATGATCGTAAAGCGACTCAACCAACTCAACCAACTGGACTCTGAACAAAACTAAAGGAATGATTTTCTGAAAGCACCTGCTAACACCTTGAGCTTTTTACTTTCCTGGGAGTGTACAGGGTTAGGAACTGAGAAAGTGCACTTCCTCAGGCAACAGATGATCTGGTCAGGCAACCCACCCCTGGGGCCCACTTTCTGCAGCAAGATGGGAGCAATTCCAAGGCAAGTGGGTATGGGAATAGCAACTAAAAAGGGGTGAACTTGTCTCAGCCCCCTTTTATGGTAGGGCACTTCAACTTTAATGGGGTGGGCGGCTAGCAGGGAGGAGAATCAACAAAGCAAGAGAACTTGACTATGTACGTCCAACTTCTTACAGAAGGAGCTTTGCTACCAGAACAAGTTCACTGTGTCAATGAAGTTCATGACACCTCATGCACCTTTACAGATATCTGGGAAAGCCTGAGAAATTCATTGAGTTTTATGTATTGAAGGGAACCAGGTGATTACTCTTTTCAATAAGAGGGATTCTGCTCAGGTGATTAGACTTTGACTCTATTTCCCCAGGGACAGTGATGGGTGGGCCCCAGAGCTAGTTGCTGTCTGGTGTTTGCTGGTGAAAACATGAGCAGTAGTTATGTGGGGCTGAGAGTCAAAAGGGAAAGCCTAATTAATTCAACTAATGTTTATTAAGCTCCTACTCTGTGCAAATCACTCTACTCAAGAGGAGCTCACATAAGAGTGCAGGATAAAGAAAGGAGATGGACAGTTATATGTAATTATATAAACTTTGTGTATTTTGTTTCTCATGAAAAAACCCCTTTGGCACCCTGCTGATTGATTTGGAAGAAATCTGATAGATTTGTGGCCTTTCCTAAATTGCACTAGGAAATTATGTAGTTAGAATATTTGGAACCTGCATTAGTTCCAGCAATGAAAGTAAGACACACAGCATATGACATAAGACACAGTGTGAAATAAATGAGTTTAAAAAGCATATGAGTCTTAGAAAATCTTTTATTTAATATAAAAATATTCTACCGGTCAATTGAAGAATGTATTATGATTCTATCATTTTGGATTGATCAAAAACATTTGGGTTTACTACGATATTAAGCATTCACTTTACAATACTAAATAGTTAATGAAATAAACACATTTTGCTTACCCAGTTTTGCACTCAAAAACCATTTGTATTAATAC